GCAATTGAGCCAGTGCAAAATTTAGGGATGCCCAAAACCTCAGTAATCAAGACTGAAACTAACGTTCATGGACCATTTGTGTGTTCTGCAGGCAGGAGGTTAACTCACACAGCCTTCATGAAGTGCAGTCCTCCCATCTCTCTCTCTCTCTCTCTCTCTCTCTCTCTCTCTCTATATATATATATACACACACACATATATACACACACACATATATGTATATATATGTATGTGTGTATATATGTATATATGTGTATATATATGCATATTTATAAATCATGAAACCACTGCCCTGTCCCTGAGTTGCTCTGTGACATTGAGTAAGTTTCTTCAGTCTCTGGGCTGAGCTAAGAAGTCATGATGGTGCACTCAGGCCTGGGCAGAGGGCAGTCTAGGATAGGAAGTGGGCTTGGCTGTGGATCTGCCTCCCCCTCCCCTTTCTAATCCTGCGTGCCAGGCCCTTCCCCAAGACCTTGCATGTGTTATCTTCCATTCTGTCCTCACTGCAAAATCCTTCATCCCCATTTTGCAACCTCAAGTGCAGACCTAGGCCTAGAAGATCAACTTGGTATCAGTGGGCCTAGATGTCCACATCCACACCCATTCCACAGCCTACTCCCTTCTCCCTTCCTAATGTTAGTGCAAGGCCACCCTGAGCAAGGCTGACTCCTGGGCAGGCCAGGGCACCAGCGTCTGGGAGGCCTCCAGAAATAGCTCAGGGCCTGGTGTGGCTCTGGAGGTGGCCCAGCTGGGTGTCCCTGACCTGGACAGCTGGGCTGAAATTGAGCTGGGGCTGCCCTGCTGGCTGGCCCCTTGCCACTGCCTGGAGCCTTCCCAATCTCCTCTGGGGCAGGCAAGGGCCTCCCCAAATCTAGGCCAGGCTTCTGCTGAAGGGAAAGAAAGAAGCAGGTGGGAGGAAGGGGGCGGGTTGGGTGTAGAATGTCATGAAAATTATAACCTTTGGAAACCACACCTCCCACCCCCTCACCAAAGAATAAAAATCACTAACACCTCTTGAGCATTTACTATGTTCTAAGTACTTTACAAGTATGAACTCATTTAATTCCCTCAACTCTGTGATATAAGGTAATTACTGCTGTTCTTATTTCCATCTTGCAGAGGGGAAACTGAGCACAAGAGAGGTTTAATAATTTGCATAAGATAACCTAGAGGTGGAGTTTGAACCCAGAGAGTCTGGCTCTAAATTTTACATTTTTTGGGGGGGGGGGTGGGGTGGGGCAGTGAATGAATTAAAATGTATATAAAATAAAATTTACCATTGTAACCACTTTTAAGTATACAGTTCAGTGGCATTAAGTACATTCCCCATTGCCTCTCCCCCCAGTGCCTGGCAATCACCATTCTACTTTCTGTTTGAGTGAATTTGACTACTTTGGGTACCTCTAGGTATTATAAATGGAATCATAACAGTATTTGTCTTGTTGTGTCTGGCTTATTTCACTTAGCATAATGCCTTTAAGTTTCACCCATGTTGTTGTATGTGTTAGAATTTTCTTTTTTATGGCGGAATAATCTATTCTAATATTCTATGTATATGCCACATTCTGTTTATCCATTCATTCCTTGATGGACACTTGGATTGCTTTTGGCTGTTGTGACTAATGCTGCTTTGAGCATGAATGTACAAATATCTGTTTGAGTTCCTGTTTTTAATTGTTTTGGGTATACACTCAGAAGTGGAATTGCTGGGTGATCCTATGGCAATTCTGTTTAATTTTTTGAGGAACTACTTTACTGTGTTTCACAGTGACTGCACCATTTTATGTGTCCATCAGCAGTGCACAAAGTGCTAATTTCTCAACATCTTCACCAACACTTGTTATTTTCTGTTTGTATTTTTTTTTTGGTAATGGCCATCTTCAGGGGTGTGATGTGGTGTCTCATTGTGGTTTTAATTTACATTTCCCTAATGACTAATGGTGTTGAGCATCTTTTCCTGTGCCTGTTGGCCATTTGTTATCTTTGGAGAAATGTCTGTTCAAGTGACTCTGCATTGTTTTTTTTTTTTTTTTTTTTTTTTGAGACAAGAGTTTCGCTCTGTCGCCCAGGCTGGAGTGCAGTGGCGCCATCTCGGCTCACTGCAACCTCTGTGTCCCGGGTTCAAATGATTCTCCTGCTTCAGCCTCCTGAGTAGCTGGGATTATAGGCCCCCGCCACCATGCTGGGCTAATTTTTATATTTTTAGTAGAGACGGGGTTTCATCATCTTGGCCAGTCTGGTCTTGAACTCCTGACCTTGTGAACCACCTGCCTCAGCCTCCAAAGTGCTGGGATTACAGGCTTGAGCCACTGCACCCAGTCATGACTCTGCATTCTTAACCATTACCTGTGCTTCTCTTAGATTTGTAACCTCTGAGAATAGTGGATCAGCTTTCTGGGCTGATGAAGCCCTCCCTCAGGAGCTGGGCACTGGATGATCTATTTGGTTGAATAGTTATCATAGCCTGCACTTTGGTGACATTTGTCATGCATGGACCTCATGCAGAGAGGGAGGCACTGTTGTGAGTCCTGTTTTGCAGTTAGGGAAACTGAGATATGGAGAAGTTGAGTATTTTATCCAAGGTCTCATAGCTAATCATTGGTGGAGCTAGGATTTGAATGGGTTCTGGAGTCCATGCTATACCTTACAGATATGGCCAGGGGGATGGAGTAGTGAAGACCACTGCAGGCAGCAGAACCAGTGTGTGCAGAGGTTTGTATATGGTGGCTTTGGAGAAAGAACAGGACTTGGGTAGAAGTGGTCAGAGCCCAGCTTGAATGGGGGTGACTTGAAGTTGGAGGAAGAGTAGGACAGGTCTGGAAAGGCCAGGAGCACGGTGAGGGTTTGGGGAGGAGGCTTGGTGCTTAGGGACCCTGTCCTTTTTTTTTTTTCTCTTCTCACAAGATATTTATTAATTACAAAGGGAAAATAATAACTGTACAGTGGAGAAATTTGGCAGATACTGCCTTAACCAAGGAATTGGCTGATCACTAAGATTAAGACAAACTGTTGTTATGAGTGGGTGTGGTAATGTACCTATAGTCCCAGCCACTCAGGAGGCTGAGGTGGCAGGATTGCTTCAGCCCATCTATTTGAGGCTGCAGTGAGCTATGGAGTGCACTCCAACCTGGGCAACACAGTGAGACCTCATTTCTAAAAAAAGAAAAAAGAAGCCTTCTGATACCATGTACTAAGAAGGACACAACATCACTTTTGTGTTATTCTTGACAGATATGTTTAACTTTCTCTCCTTTCTTTCTTCCTCTCTTTCTTTCTTCTCTCTTTCTTACTGATATAAGAAAAAGCTTTATACATTTAATATATACCTCTTGATGAGTGGCCTTGGCCTTTGAGGTGGGCTGGGTCCAGAACAGCCGGTTGTTCAACGGTATTTCCTCGTGTTTGGTCCCTGAAGGAAGAAAATTGGAAGGGTGTGATGGAGCTCATGGTCCAGTGGGAGAGACAGGAAACGAGTTATATTTCCTATCCTAGATAAGAGTATCTAAAATGACAGGATGTAATGAGTGCTCGGAAGGGAATAAAATGGGTGAAATTGCTGAGGGGGTCTCTTGGAGGAGATGACATTTGAAATGAGATCTGAAGGGGGTGAGGGAAGAGGTTCCAGACAGAGAACAGCTGGTGCAAAAGCCCTGAGGCAGGAAAGACCTTATGTTCAGGAACAGCAGGGAGGGCTTTGTGGCCAGAGCAGGAAAGAGGTTGGAGATAAGATGGGAGATTTGGACAAGGACTGAGTCCTGGAAGGCCTGAGGGCCAAGTGGGGAGCTTGGATTTTTTTTTTTTTTTTTTTTGAGACAGAGTCTTGCTCTGTTGTCCAGGCTGGAGTGCAGTGGCTCAATCTCAGCTCACTGCAGGGAGCTTGGATTTTATTGTAAGGGAGCCACAGGAGGGTTTAAACACAGCAGTAATGAGACTTTATTTCTGCTGGGAAAACATTGCCGTTATTGCCCCCATTTTACAGCAGAGGAAACCGAGACTCAGAACCATGACCAGGGAGTGCTTCCTAAGGTGGTTTCTCCCTCTGGGGTCCAGCCGACGAGGCAGTAGATTCCTTGGGACTTCCTTGGGGGGCACATCTGGTGAGTGGCCAAAGCCCAACACTGAAAACACCGTCTCTTCCACCTCCCCTCCCCAGATGTGAGCCTGGGTTCCAATCCTGGCTCTACCATTAATCAGCTGTGTAATTTTGGGCACGTGGCCTTACCTCTTGGAGCCTCAGTTTTCTCATCTGAAAATGGGCATAATAATAGTAGCCCTCACAGGGTAGGTGTGAGGATTAAATTAGTTAACATTTTGTAGAGCTTAGAACAGTGTCTGGTACAAAGAAAGTGCTCAGATGAGATTTGTTCTTTTCTTTTTTGGCTGTAAGTTTATTCAATGTGAAATAATCCTCTCCAATTTTATTGAGGTGGCTGACCACGTCCACGACCACATCTGCCTCTAAACTGGAATTCGGTTGCTGACCCAGCCCCAGCCTCGGCTTTCTTGTCAGCACCAGGGGGCACAGAACACCGTCTGTAGGTATCTCTGTCAGCTTCCCGTCTTGTGATTTTTTTTTTTTTTCTCTCTCCTTCCCTGCAGCAGTGGCCGGTGTCCAGCTGCCTACTTTCTGCCCGGATCTCTGGCTCCTCATCTCTCCGGTCTCCGCAGACTAAAGCCCTCGGGATATGCAGCAGCCATGCCTGTGCACACGCTGAGCCCCGGAGCCCCGTCCGCCCCCGCCCTACCTTGCCGCCTGCGGACCAGGGTCCCTGGCTACCTGCTACGGGGGCCGGCAGATGGTGGAGCCCGGAAACCGAGCGCTGTGGAGCGCCTGGAGGCCGACAAGGCCAAGTACGTCAAGAGCCTGCACGTGGCCAACACCCGCCAGGAGCCTGTGCAGCCCCTGCTGTCCAAACAGCCGCTCTTTAGCCCTGAGACTCGCCGCACAGTGCTCACGCCCAGCCGCCGAGCCCTGCCTGGCCCCTGCCGACGGCCCCAGCTGGACCTGGACATCCTCAGCAGCCTCATCGACTTGTGTGACAGCCCCGTGTCCCCTGCCGAGGCCAGCCGCACTCCTGGACGGGCCGAGGGAGCCGGCCGTCCTCCCCCAGCCACCCCTCCGCGACCGCCGCCCAGTACCTCTGCGGTCCGCCGGGTGGACGTCCGCCCCCTGCCCGCCTCGCCTGCCCGGCCCTGCCCATCACCCGGCCCTGCCGCCGCCTCCAGCCCAGCCCGGCCGCCGGGTTTGCAACGCTCCAAGTCGGACTTGAGCGAGCGCTTTTCTAGGGCAGCCGCTGATCTCGAGCGCTTTTTTAACTTCTGCGGCCTGGACCCGGAGGAGGCGAGAGGGTTGGGTGTGGCCCACCTGGCACGGGCCAGCTCGGATATCGTGTCCCTGGCAGGGCCCAGTGCTGGGCCGGGCAGCTCTGAAGGGGGCTGCTCCCGCCGCAGCTCGGTGACTGTTGAGGAGCGGGCCCGGGAGCGCGTTCCCTATGGCGTGTCGGTGGTGGAGCGCAATGCCCGCGTGATCAAGTGGTTGTATGGGCTAAGGCAGGCTCGGGAGAGCCCAGCAGCTGAAGGCTAGGCGCCACTGGGCCTGGAATTCGCCACAGGACGGATCTTACAGAGGCAAGTGGTCCCTGGACCTCTCTTGCATCCATTCTCTAGACGGCCGTGTCAGAGGCTCCACCCTGTTGTGAACTTGGTATGGAGGCAAAGGCTTAGAGGCTGGACCAGCATTGTTGGGCAAGGACTGACTCTCCAAGGGTTTTGTTCTTGGCTTTGGACACCTGAGAACCCCCTCCTCCCCTCCCCCAATACAAGGTTTTTGACATGAGTGTACTCCTGCTTAGTTCCTCTTGTGGGGCTGCATTTGCGGTGCTTTGCCCTCCCCACTGTGAGTGAGGGGCCAAGGGATCTCCTCAATCCTGTCTCCCCAGCGGCTCTGTTTCCTCCTTCCTTCCTTGGCCTCTGTCCTTTGCTGACTTCCTCTTCCTTACCCAGCAGAACTCACCCTGGGGTCGGGGCAGTGGGGAGGGGCCTATCCACTGCTCTTCCTAGTCCTTGGCAGCTGGCCTAGGTGGGCAGACTATAGGAGGGACTGGTTAGGAGTCTGCATTGCTTTGACTTCCCTCTCCTTGGTTAATAAACACAAATGCTTGTTTCTCAAGGGCTGGGCCTTCAGACTCTTCTGTGTTCACA